TACTGGAAAATAGAAAACAAAATCCATCAACTGTAATCCATTTCCCTTACTCTTTTGTGAAATCATCACAAGGTGTGAAGGATTGTTTCTGTTTCCTCTATCTTTAACAAGCCTGTAACCTCTCAAGTGAAAGAACATGCACCTGTCAAGCTCATAGTGCGGGATGTACACACAGATGTGTTTAATAAATATCTGCCCACAGGGAGATTAGAGGTTTGCTTTGAGAATCAGGGAACAGGCTAGCTCATGTGTTGACGCTTTGGCATCTATCATACAATCCGCCACCTCGTTCCCTTACCAAAATATCCTCAAAGGAAATCCTCTTTGAGTCTTTCAGAAGAGTTATGAGTTTGAGGACCCAAAACGTTGAGGAAAGATCCACCCCAGGGAAGGGGGAGTGGCTGCAGAGAACAAACATAAGTAGGATTTAGGTGGCTCAGTGACGTCAGGAGGAAGCAGCGATGGAAGGGATGGGGTGCAAACTCACCTGGAGAAGCAGAAGCTGCACACATGTCAAAGGTCAAAGGGCATAGCCTCAGGGACTCCCCAAACGCAGGAAAAGTGAAACGCCCACTCCTGGGCTCTCGCCGTCAGGGGTACATCTAAGGGCTCAGCTGTTCCTACCTTTGACGCCAGGGACAAACCCTACCAGGCACAGTTGGGATTGGCAGTAAGGCAAGGAAAGCCTGCCCCAGATTTCAGAGCCAGCGCTGGGGAATCTCCCTGTCCTCTCCGCCACCCCCTCCCGCGCCCGAGACCTGAGACACCTTCTCTCTCACACCCACCCTCTCCAGGCCCTCTCGCGCTGAACAGCATCGGTCTCTATGGCGACCTGAAACCGCAGCTCCCATTGGCCTGTTCAATATGAGGGCCGGGCCAATGGGGAGGGCCAGCCCTCTCCTTCCCGCCAATGGGGTGGCGGGAGCTGGCCCGGGGACGGCGGCGTGCTGACGTTCCCGGGAGCCCGGGGCTGGCCGGGCGGGAGGGCTGGCAGCGGGGCGGGCGGCGGCGGCGGCCTCTGGGCAGTAGAGGGGGCTCCGGGGCTGAGTCCGCGTCGACGCCGGCCGCGGAGGCGGCACCATGGGCAAGGGGTAGAGGGGCAAGTTGGCCACCGCCGCCGCCGGGGGTGGTGGGAGAGCCGCTCCGGGGGCGGGGGCCGGTGGGGGAGGGAGGGGCGGGCAGCCGCGCCGCCGCGGCACTTTTTTAATTTTTTCGGGTGCCGCAGCGGCGACCCCTCGGCGCCGATGTCCCTGATCCCTGGAGCGACGACGGCCGCTGCCTAAGCTGGAAAGTAAGTGTGTGGGCTCGCGGGAGGGCGCGGAGGTGAGTGTTTTTTTTTTTTTTTTTTCCTTCAGGGGTGAGAGATTTTTGGTGATCATTCAATTCTGCCTCTGCTAACCAGGCACAGCTTTCTGCAGCACAGCTGATGGTGGTGACAGCACAGCCTGTGGCCACAGAAGAGAACAGAACTCCTGTGCTCACCTAAGGATTAAGCCCACGGGGCTGGTGCATTAGCTCAGTGCTCCTGGATTCAAAACAGTTGTAGAATATGTTCAGGAAGAACGGTAAAATACCCTCCAATGAGAGAGCCTGCGGTAGGGGTGCCTTCAGTGGTCCAAAATGGCAGTTACTTCAGATTCTCCACAATCTGAGCAGTTTATTATACTATGGTGGTAAGGGGAAAGGCTTGGTGAAGATTAATGTTAAATACATAAGATAAAATGACCCACTGATTTTTTTTAATTAAAAAATGGGCCCCTTTCATATCAAAACTGAAGATGGATACATTACCTGAGGGTGCACATCAGCCAACAAAAGTGGGTTCAGCATCCCCCCAACCCTGAACCCAGAGCAGTCCCAACAGCCTGCCCCATGTAGTACCTGTTAGTGAAGTACCACCTTTGACCCACCTTGCTCAGTTTCCTCACTTGTTCTTAAGAGAAATTAGTTCCTTGTGACCCAGTTGTGTTTCCAGCTATAGAGAAACTGTAACACCACTGGGTTTTAGCTGGATAACATTTTTAACACATGTCTGCATTTGAGTTAGAATAGCAGAGATCAGAGTACTGATAATCCTGAAGGATAATTGGGCCTGTGTCCACTGGCCTGGAGGAACACATATTTGTGTGAGTGGCCAAGCAGAGCACCACTGACCCCTCCTGCCATTGGAAAGCACAGTGGCCTTGCTTCAATGGCAGCGTGTTCTAAGTCATGCCATTTTACTTAGTCTTCATTCACTCGGTTAGAAATGAGGTCAATTATTCCTGAAAAAAAAATTGGTAATACTTGGACTAAATAAAAAACTGCACCTGCCCATAGATTTGTCTTAGACTTCTTGAATAAAATGAATGATGTTGGGACATACAGAATATAGACAGAGTTTAGAGAACAGGATGCATGAATTAAACAAAGTCTCACCTCTCCAGACTTGTATTTGCAACTTCTGATTCTGTTATGCACAACAGCATGTATCAGAAAGTGAGATAATTTCCCAGAAATGTTAGAAAGTTTTAATTAGTGTACTGATGCTAGAGAAAGCAGCCATGAAAGTCATCCTCAATACAAAGTTGCTGGCACTTTTATGGACAGTATATAAGGTAATTTAGTGTATTTTACATTCATGAATAATAAAGTGTTAACCCTTTGCCTGCTTGATTGCAGGAGGAATGCCAGCTCCTGAGCAGGCCTCATTGGTGGAGGAGGGGCAACCACAGACCCGCCAGGAAGCTGCCTCCACTGGCCCAGGCATGGAACCCGAGACCACAGCCACCACTATTCTAGCATCCGTGAAGGAGCAGGTACATCCTCGTATTGAAAGTTGCAGTGAATTCCTTATATGCCTTTTATTTTCTTGAATCACAGGAGCTTCAGTTTCAGCGACTCACCCGAGAACTGGAAGTGGAAAGGCAGATTGTTGCCAGTCAGCTAGAAAGATGTAGGCTTGGAGCAGAATCACCAAGCATCGCCAGCACCAGGTACAGGGCCAATGGCTCCATCTTTATGCACAAATGTTCCATTTTTTTCTTTCTTTTTCTTTAGCTCAACTGAGAAGTCATTTCCTTGGAGATCAACAGGTATGTTTTTTATTATATAAAAGTTATGTTTGATATTTAGCTGATTAAACTTTTCTTGTTACAGACGTGCCAAATACTGGTGTAAGCAAACCTAGAGTTTCTGACGCTGTCCAGCCCAACAACTATCTCATCAGGACAGAGCCAGAACAAGGAACCCTCTATTCACCAGAACAGACATCTCTCCATGAAAGTGAGGGTCTGTTGTGTTATCTTTTAAGTACTGGATTTAATAAAGATATTTCTTGGTTTCATTCTTACAGGATCATTGGGTAACTCAAGAAGTTCAACACAAATGAATTCTTATTCCGACAGTGGATACCAGGAAGCAGGGAGTTTCCACAACAGCCAGAACGTGAGCAAGGCAGACAACAGACAGCAGCATTCATTCATAGGATCAACTAACAACCATGTGGTGAGGAATTCAAGAGCTGAAGGACAAACACTGGTTCAGGTAAGCCAAACGCATCAAGATCTCTGCAAAGAACCCATTCTCTTTTTTCCCCCCCTTTCATCAGCCATCAGTAGCCAATCGGGCCATGAGAAGAGTTAGTTCAGTTCCATCTAGAGCACAGTCTCCTTCTTATGTTATCAGCACAGGCGTGTCTCCTTCAAGGGGGTCTCTGAGAACTTCTCTGGGTAGTGGATTTGGCTCTCCGTCAGTGACCGACCCCCGACCTCTGAACCCCAGTGCATATTCCTCCACCACATTACCTGCTGCACGGGCAGCCTCTCCGTACTCACAGAGACCCGCCTCCCCAACAGCTATACGGCGGATTGGGTCAGTCACCTCCCGGCAGACCTCCAATCCCAACGGACCAACCCCTCAATACCAAACCACCGCCAGAGTGGGGTCCCCACTGACCCTGACGGATGCACAGACTCGAGTAGCTTCCCCATCCCAAGGCCAGGTGGGGTCGTCGTCCCCCAAACGCTCAGGGATGACCGCCGTACCACAGCATCTGGGACCTTCACTGCAAAGGACTGTTCATGACATGGAGCAATTCGGACAGCAGCAGTATGACATTTATGAGAGGATGGTTCCACCCAGGCCAGACAGCCTGACAGGTGCGTACAAGGTGACAGTGCTACATAAAACCAGTTCTTAACGATGTAATTTTTGTGCCTCTAGGCTTACGGAGTTCCTATGCTAGTCAGCATAGTCAGCTTGGGCAAGACCTTCGTTCTGCCGTGTCTCCCGACTTGCACATTACTCCTATATATGAGGGGAGGACCTATTACAGCCCAGTGTACCGCAGCCCAAACCATGGAACTGTGGAGCTCCAAGGATCGCAGACGGCGTTGTATCGCACAGGTTCAGGTGGGCATCAACTCTGTTTACTGGTTTCCTGATAATCTTTTTCAAAATGTTGACTTTCTAGTAGGTATTGGAAATCTACAAAGGACATCCAGCCAACGAAGTACCCTTACATACCAAAGAAATAATTATGCTCTGAACACAACAGCTACCTACGCGGAGCCCTACAGGCCTATACAATACCGAGTGCAAGAGTGCAATTATAACAGGCTTCAGCATGCAGTGCCGGCTGATGATGGCACCACAAGATCCCCATCAATAGACAGCATTCAGAAGGACCCCAGGCGAGTACCAGTTAGGAGTCTCTAGAAGGCTATTCCTTTCTGAAGCCATGTTTTTCTCATGTAGGGAGTTTGCCTGGCGTGATCCTGAGTTGCCTGAGGTCATTCACATGCTTCAGCACCAGTTCCCATCTGTTCAGGCAAATGCAGCGGCCTACCTGCAGCACCTGTGCTTTGGTGACAACAAAGTGAAGATGGAGGTACAGGACATGGTGCCTGGGATGACTGGGGATTAGGCCTGGTACCTAATATTTTTCATTCTAGGTGTGTAGGTTAGGGGGAATCAAGCATCTGGTTGACCTTCTGGACCACAGAGTTTTGGAAGTTCAGAAGAATGCTTGTGGTGCCCTTCGAAACCTCGTTTTTGGCAAGTCTACAGATGAAAATAAAATAGCAATGAAGAATGTTGGTGGGATACCTGCCTTGTTGCGACTGTTGAGAAAATCTATTGATGCAGAAGTAAGGGAGCTTGTTACAGGTAGGTATAGAATGTGATCTCGTCCTAGAGGAATTTGTTTGATTTTTTAAATCTCCTTTTTTAGGAGTTCTTTGGAATTTATCCTCATGTGATGCTGTAAAAATGACAATCATTCGAGATGCTCTCTCAACCTTAACAAACACTGTGATTGTTCCACATTCTGGATGGAATAACTCTTCTTTTGATGATGATCATAAAATTAAATTTCAGACTTCACTAGTTCTGCGTAACACGACAGGTTGCCTAAGGTAAATTCTTTATTTCTTCTTTCCAGTTAATTCTCAGCAGCTCCTCCTGTCTCCACCCCTTTAGGAACCTCAGCTCCGCGGGGGAAGAAGCTCGGAAGCAAATGCGGTCCTGCGAGGGGCTGGTAGACTCACTGTTGTATGTGATCCACACGTGTGTGAACACATCCGATTACGACAGCAAGGTCAGTGCCGGCCTGGTTGCAGGAGGGCGTGGTGTTTTTAATTATACGCCATGCTGGGTTTCAGACGGTGGAGAACTGCGTGTGCACCCTGAGGAACCTGTCCTATCGGCTGGAGCTGGAGGTGCCCCAGGCCCGGTTACTGGGACTGAACGAATTGGATGACTTACTAGGAAAAGAGTCTCCCAGCAAAGACTCTGAGCCAAGTTGCTGGGGGAAGAAGAAGAAAAAGAAAAAGAGGACTCCGCAAGAAGATCAAGTTAGCATTTTATTTTATATGAGACTCTCAAGCCTCCATTTAACGTGTGCTGTTTGTCTTTCAGTGGGATGGAGTTGGTCCTATCCCAGGACTGTCGAAGTCCCCCAAAGGGGTTGAGATGCTGTGGCACCCATCGGTGGTAAAACCATATCTGACTCTTCTAGCAGAAAGTTCCAACCCAGCCACCTTGGAAGGCTCTGCAGGGTCTCTCCAGAACCTCTCTGCTGGCAACTGGAAGGTAGGATGACTTCCACTTATCTACACTTCTTTTATGTTACTTCCTGCCTTATTTTTCTCACTAGTTTGCAGCATATATCCGGGCGGCCGTCCGAAAAGAAAAGGGGCTCCCCATCCTTGTGGAGCTTCTGAGAATGGATAACGATAGAGTTGTTTCTTCCGTGGCAACAGCCTTGAGGAATATGGCACTAGATGTTCGCAACAAGGAGCTCATAGGTATGTTCTGGTGACAAGATGAGCTGTAAATGGGAAGTAGAATTTACTCTTTTGCCGTTGGCAGGCAAATACGCCATGCGAGACCTGGTCAACCGGCTCCCCGGCGGCAATGGCCCCAGTGTCTTGTCTGATGAGACCATGGCAGCCATCTGCTGTGCTCTGCACGAGGTCACCAGCAAAAACATGGAGAACGCAAAAGCCCTGGCCGACTCAGGAGGCATAGAGAAGCTGGTGAACATAACCAAAGGCAGGGGCGACAGGCAAGTCTGCGGCAAGGAGGTGCAAGCAGTGCCACATTCATTAATATCCTTGCTCTCTACCTAGATCATCTCTGAAAGTGGTGAAGGCAGCAGCCCAGGTCTTGAATACATTATGGCAATATCGGGACCTCCGGAGCATTTATAAAAAGGTAACCTACAAGAATAGCTCTGGCATAATTAGTTGAGAGGTTTCTTTTTCTCTTAACTCTGCAGGATGGGTGGAATCAGAACCATTTTATTACACCTGTGTCGACATTGGAGCGAGACCGATTCAAATCACATCCTTCCTTGTCTACCACCAACCAACAGATGTCACCCATCATTCAGTCAGGTCAGTGGGAAAATGCCACTCCTTGGCGAGAACTCTTTCTCTCCTCCTTTGCCTCTCCCTTCAGTCGGCAGCACCTCTTCCTCACCAGCACTGTTAGGAATCAGAGACCCTCGCTCTGAATACGATAGGACCCAGCCACCTATGCAGTATTACAATAGCCAAGGGGATGCCACACATAAAGGCCTGTACCCTGGTAAGACGCCAGTTGGGTGTGTGATACAGTCTTAGTTTTAATTTCATAAAATATTTTCTTACAGGCTCCAGCAAACCTTCACCAATTTACATCAGTTCCTATTCCTCACCAGCAAGAGAACAAAATAGACGGCTACAGGTGAATTTGCAATATCATTTTTACAGAAGGCTTTTATTTATTTGCCTTTTCATTTTGTCAACAGCATCAACAGCTGTATTATAGTCAAGATGACTCCAACAGAAAGAACTTTGATGCATACAGATTGTATTTGCAGTCTCCTCATAGCTATGAAGATCCTTATTTTGATGACCGAGTTCACTTTCCAGCTTCTACTGATTACTCAACACAGTATGGACTGAAATCGACCACAAATTATGTAGACTTTTATTCCACTAAACGACCTTCTTATAGAGCAGAACAGTACCCAGGGTCCCCAGACTCATGGGTGTAGCATCAAGATGCCCAACAGAGGAACTCTTTCTTTCTAACCTTGTTCAGATTGAGGTGAAAAGTCCATCTTGCTGATTTGATGATTGAAATGTGAAAGTGAAGTGGAAGGAATGAATGAAGTGTGTTTTTTTTTTCTTTTTTGAGGAATTATCAGGGAAGTGAGGAAATGTTTGGGAGAGGACTTTCTAAGCTCTATTTAGGTGTTAGATCTAATTACTTATAGATTCTGTAGTCTGGTGAAGGTGTGGGTGACGTGATGAGAGGTTTGAGAAATGGGTGAAATGAAATGGGGGATATGTAGGTCAAATCAAATTAAAGATGATTTTTTTAATGTGAATAAAGTTATGTTCTGATAGTTTGTACAGAAAAAATAAAATGGATGCCCATGTTTTATTGCTATTACTAAATGTCAAGATTGTATGCTATTATGTCTTGTAAATTTCTTTTGTTGGTGTAAATATGGAAATGCCACATTGGTTAAGTGCCATCATTTGTAATGCAATGTGTCACTTGAAAAGAGATTTGAAGAAACTGACAACTTCAAAAACAAATGAGAAGCCCAAGGAACTGTGAGCAATTAAAAGCAAACCGCGACACCCTTTGTCTCCACCACACATAGTGTACTTTGGAAGCACAACGTCCAGGCTGGTACCGCAGCGCCATGCCCATTCCTCGCCTCATTCATAGGACACTTCACTGCCATTTTCTATTCACATAAAAGAAAAATAAATGTGGAAATTTCATCCTTGGAAATGTGTTCTCTATTCTTTTTAAATTTTCTGTAT